CATGTTGCAACAGGCTGGACAGCTTGCCGTTGTTCACAGGTCATCCGCTAGACAACAGAGCAGCTTATCTTCGCGAAGTTGAAGGCACAGGAAGGCTTATGGCCTGACCCTTCACCTACAGATTTGATAGAGACACATTGCCACGATGCACCTCTGCCATGGAACTAATACCTTCCCTAGTAACAGAGCCAGGCCCTATAGCTTGCCACTGGGGAGAGAATCTCTGCACAGGCGAGGACCTTTCAACCTGATCCTTATCCCCCAAGAGCCACTGCTCCTGTAGGGTCTTTTATTAATTGTTGTTACTCCACCGCCTTGCCAGGGACAAGGACCCTAGCTCCTCCCTTTTTGACCACTCTGGCCCAAGTGGGGTACTCAAGGCTGTTTCCTTCCTCTTTGTGGCTGCTGAAATCACACTAGGACATTTAAAGGGGCTGCAGCCACAGCCACGGGGAGCAGCAGGGAACTCATTACATCAGAGCATTACATCATGGGACCATGTGGCTCAGCAGCCATCGCCTCTCTTCCAGGAACCACCGGCTCTTCCTTTCCTGGTTCCAGCCATGTAGGGGACACCATCAAAGCTCCCAGGAGTGCAAACCTGAACAGCCTGACTCCTCAAAAGAACCATGAGCCTGCCTTCTGCATCCAGCTCTTCTGAATGCCAAAACCCCTGACACCTACAGGGTGGGGTAGAAGTCTCTCTTCCAGAGCTGCATAGCCTTCCCAGAGTGAGATTTGGGAAAGGGAGAAGAATGCTGAACTTATGCCAGAGAACCTTCCACACTCAGAGCCTTTAGAGTCTTTTTATAGAATGCAGAAAAGCTGTGACCAAAGCTAGACTGCAGCCGACCCTGGGGTTCTAATCAAAGTTTGAAGGCAGCCGCATTTCCTCAGGCTCAACATCGCTGCCTGGGTGGACCTGCACGGGTGTGCCCAGCTGTTGGTGGCGCTCACTCCCGTGCATGCCATCATAGCCTTCCTGGTGCAGGGACCCACACACCTGTAAGCACCATCAACATCCAGATCCTGTAACATAAGAGGCAGGAAAATAAATAGCAGGGACTTGCAGAATGGCTAAGGTAAGAAAGAAAATGAACAAAGGAGCAGGGCCCATTTCAGGGGCCTGTTTGTGTGTGCTAGCCCACCAGATAATAAGATTACCCATTTCTTATCTCCGCCTCAAATGGCCTCAGTGCCAGCCCCGTCCCGGAGCAGCGTCACAGTGCACGGGTGTCCTTCCGTCCTTCCCTCTCCTGCTGCCTGTCCTTAATGACAGTCACAAGAGCAACAACAACAGCTGGCTTCGGGGATGTCACAGCACCTGGGACTCACCTACCCTGACTTTGTAGTGCCTCTCGGCAGAGGCTACATTCTTGAAATCTAAATGTTTAACGTCTGCTCTTGAGTGTGACTTCACCCCTCCCTTGACTCAAGCCTAGATAGGGACCCAGGATGTGCATCTCTGGGAGCAGTTTGGAGGGACCTGGCCTCACTTCGGGCCTGACCTTTGGAAATTCACCCAAAGCAGCCTGTTTGTTCCTGGCTCTGCCTCTGTTGTTGCTCTGACCTTTGACAAGTCATTCCCTTGCCTATGTCTCGGTTGCCCCATCTGAGTGAGAGGTTGGGCTAAAAGGTCGCTAAGATCACTTCTAGCCTGATCTTCCATGGCTCTATAGTTCTCTTTGTTATCTTTGGCCACTTACATGTTTGCCATAATGATTGCCAATCAAACTGGGAATGTTTAGCAGATTTTAGACACTCAGACTGGAAAATACAGACAAGGCCATAGAAGTTAGTGTTGTCCTAGGGACGGCTCCTGGTTCACGCATGCTCCTCATACGGTCCCTATTCTCAGCCTCCCAGCAGGGGCCTGGGTCTGAGGCCCCTAAGACCCCACGCTTAGGACAGGAAGGAAGTGGCCAGTGGCAGGCACCCAAGAAACTGTGTGGCTCAACGCTGTTCCAGTCCTGTTGTGTAACAAACCACCCCAAACCTGGAGGTGTAAGCAACCGTCTTACTACTCTCACAGATTCTGTAGGTCAGGACTTCAGACAGAACACAGTGGGGAGAGCTTGTCTTCAGTGTCTAGGACCTCAGCTGGGAACACTCACAGGTTGGGTGGTCCACCTGCAGGGGCTGGAGATCCTCCAAAGCATCTTCACTCAGATGGCTGGCAGTAATGCTGCCCGATGGGACCTCTACCGGGCTTTCTGCTCATACAGAAGCTCAGGGCCATGAGGAGGGGTCCCAGCTAACAGGTAGGAGCTGTGCTGCCTTTGAGGACTTAGCCTCAGAAGCACACCTGTGCTCCATTCTATTAGTTACAAGTGAATCACAAGTCCACGTAGATTCAAGAGGAGAGAATTAGGCTCCACCTCTTGATGGGGGAGTGTCGAGGTTCTAGAAGAACTTGAGATTGCAGTTTGCCACAATATCTCAGCCGCGGGATCCCCGCATCTTGCAGACAAAACCCAAAGTCTTGATAAAATGCCTGTGTGTCTGTTCTGTGCAGATTCCTGAGGTGGGACCCCACACTGGGTTCCCACAACCTGTGGACTCAATACAGGCAATTCAGCAAACCAGCTCCCAACATCTATCCCTGATTGCAGGGACATTTAACATAAAGCACAGCCTAGCACAGCAAAAGGCAGCTTCCCTGTCATGGAGAAAGCAGAGAATCTAGAGCTAGACCGGGTGGTTTCAATCCTGGCTCTGTCACTTACTGTGTGACCTTGGGTAGGTGACTTAAACTCTCTGTGCCTCCGTTCCCTCATCTGTAAAAGATTTGGATGATAAAAATAGTACCTATGTACCTCCGTCATGAGAATCAAATGGGTTACTGCTTGGAAGTGCCAAGGATGGTATAGAAATAAAATAAAACGTCCATCAGCTCCTTCAGGCCCGGAATGTGTGATGGTGGGTGCTCCAGATATTCTACACAAGAGAAGGGCTCAGGGCAGGAGCAGATGCTTCAGGCACCCGGGAAGACTGCGGCTGGTGGAGACCTGGGGATACCGGGTTATTTCTGCCTCCACACTGCAAGGACTCTCATCTCTTATGAGAAAGGCAAATGACACCCAGCTGAGGCTGGGAAGTGCTGTAATGTGGGTGGGGTGATGGGGCTGGCTGCCATGTCCAGGATCTTCATTGGACTGCTGTGTGGAGAGTCTACCCTTCCCTTGCCTTACTCTGTGTGTGTGTTTAAGTTCATAACTTATTCTTGCCTGTGGATCTGGGAGAGTGAGGGACAGGGGCGGATGGTATATTTAATTAAATATCGCCACTCCCTCCTCTTTAAGGTCATTACAGTCAATAAGGGGGAGAAGAAATATCTCTTTAGGAGGCCTTTCAAATGAAAAAAAAATGAATTACTGAATGCAAAAACAGTCTTATATCTGTGGCATCCTTCCTTCAGTTGTGATTTAATATGTGCACGGTGCAATACAGAAATACAAAGCAGCTTGGGAAAAAGTCTCAGCCCTAAGAATCTTATAGTATTAAAACTCGAGTAATCCTACACAAGAGAAAAATACAGCAAAGCCTGAGCTTGGCCCCTGCAAACCAGTGCACTCCACCCGCTGTGACCCGGGGGGTGGTGGGAGGCCTCTGGAGAGCGGCTGGGTGCTGCTTTTGACAGCTGAATTTTATTAACTGTTTTTTCATTCCTCCTGACGGACCTGGCAATGAACTCTTATCAGTGTATTGTGGCGAGTACAAGTCAATTAATTTCTTTTAAATAACTTCAACTGAAATTCTATTTGATTTATATTCCAAAAAAGATTTCCATTCCATCATTCCTTCCTGAGATTATGGTCCCGGCAGAGTTAATCACACTGGCTACACAGTCACCCATACCCCAGGGAGAAAACAGGATCAAGGAGAGGAGGAAATGAGACGGAGGTGGAGCTGAGAGCATCCTAAAGACCCTTTATTCAGTGTGAGGCCATGTGCTCAGTGACAGGGGAGTTTGCTGAAATCTTGCCCTCAGAAGAGCTTATTTCTAGTGGTTATGGCAGGGGATGGATTGGGGAGTGACAGGAAATGTCTGGAAGATGGGGGAGACTTAACCAAGAAGCATGACTGGGGGCACCAGGGCCGCTGAGGTTTGCTGCTGAGCCACCTCCTCATTTAGTATCCAGTTTCTAGGGCTGGCATCCCAGGACACCCTCCCTTAGCTCAGCCCCAGTTGTGAGCACCTGACCCTTCTATGGCCTGCTGTGTGGGGCCACCCCAGCCATGGTGGTGGTGATGGTGAGCTGTCCCTGTGAGCAAGCCTCAACAGGCTTTGCTGTGGGTCTGTCCATCCCTTAAACACAGGCTGGGACAAGCAGAGCTGCCCCCTTCCTGAGGGTCTGCCCACAGGGTCCCCCGATTGTCACCAGCCAAGTCTTACAAACAATAAGGCCTGGCTTATCTGGGAGGGAGGGAGCAGGAGCTGGGTGGCACCTGGCCCAGAGAGCAGAGCTTAGTGAGTGGCTGGTGACAATGACAAGAGGTTAGAGCTCCAGAGGGAGGGCGGCTCCTGCCCTAAGGGAGACAAGTGGTGGCTGGATCCCAAGGCTGGGCAGGTGTAGGGCTGAGAGAGATGCCTTCTCAAGCCATCTCCTGCCCTAGTGACAGGCGGCCGAGTCAGGACTGGCAGGCTTCTGGGGGACAGCACGTCACTGCCCTGGGGTGGGAATACTCTGGTGAAGAATTCCAGGCAGTCAAACAGTTTGGCCAATATGAGTTTGGACAAAAAAATATATATTTGCAAAATATCTGCTGTGGATGCTGTATTAGTTTGCTAGGGCCACCATAGCAAGGTAGCACAGACAGGGTGTGGCTTACAGAACAGAAATGTATTTTCTCACAATCCTGGAGCTTAGAAGTCCAAGATGAAGCTGTTGGCAGGGTTGCTTCCTTCTGAGGGCCCTCAGACCTCTGGCATCAGAAGTTTCTAGGGCATTTGATAAAAATGTGAACTTCTGAGACACTGAGTCAAAATCTTTAGGAGTGTGGCCCAGGATTTGACATTTAAATAAACTAAATAAGCTCACCAGGTGACTCCCAGTGGTGCCCCCTGAAGTGCCATCGCATGGGTAAATAAAGGGTACAGCACAGCCTCACCTTCAAGGAGCTCCCTAGTCAAGGAATCAAGACCTGCACAAGACAATCAGAGAAAGTGTCATGCAGTATAATAATCCAATCACTGCCCAGTTGGAGGGCGCAGACCAAAAAGTGCCTCAGGAGCTTGGAGAAGGAAGATGGGTCCCCATGGAGCGGGGAGTGTTAGGGAAGCAGTCCCTGGAAGGTGGTGTTTCTCACGTCTTCCTCTGCACAGAGATGATTCGAGGCTGAGGGTTAGCTGTGTGTGAGGACAGGGAGGCTGGGAGATATGAGGATCTGGATAAAAACTTATCTCAGCGTTGAGAGTATCTTTGAGCAGTGTATCCCTTTTGTCTTTATCAAAACACAAATTTTGTTTTTTCTGAAATTCCTGTTTGCTGTCTGGGGATGTGATATCGGTGCCTGACACATCGTCACTTAACAAAGGTTTGTTTGCTGGCTTAAGAGTTTCAGATGTTCTGTGTCGGTTCGTGGCTGCAGTGACTTTATCTCTCAGGAGGGAGGTGTGTGGCTGGTGGGGGTGGTGGGGGAACCCAGCTGGTGAACAACACGTGCTGGTGGCGAGTTCTGACTCCAGCAGGTGAGAGTTGATGTTGTTTTAAACAGTATTCACCCCACCTGTCTTCCGATACACATATTGATCCCGGCCAACAAAGAGTTGACAGGAGACCACACAGAGATAAATATGTCAGGGCTCTCGGTAGAAAACAACATGCATGGCGGTGACGGAACCCGCAGTGGATGCAGCAGACTTTGGAACTGCACTTCCACTTACTGGCTGGGTGACCTCAGCAAATGACCTAACTTCTCTGAGCCTCAGTTTCCTCGTCTTTAAGATCAGGATAATAGGCCGGACGCGGTGGCTCACACCTGTAATCCCAGCACTTTGGAAGGCCAAGGTGGGTGGATCACCTGAGGTCGGGAGTTCAAGACCAGCCTGACGCACATGGAGAAACTCTGTCTCTACTAAAAATACAAAATTAGCTGGGCATGGTGGCATATCCCTGTAATCCCAGCTACTTGGGAGGCTGAGGCAGGAGAGTTGCTTGAACCTGGGAGGTGGAGGTTGCTGTGAGCAGAGATCGCGCCATTGCACTCCAGCCTGGGCAACAAGACCACAATTCTGTCTCAAAAAAAAAAAAAGATTGGGATGATAAAAATACCTATCACATTGTGATATGGCAAGGATTAAGCTAATTATAAAAGAAGTTTAGAATGATATCTGGAATATAAGTATGCAATAAATGTTAGCGATCAATATGGCTTTTTCCACCCAAATGAGTGATGTTCTGCGAATTTACTTCAAACAAGATATCACGGCTGTTCTCTAAGGACTGGGTAGTCACTAACAAATCCATTTTCCTTATCGTGATCTATATAGCTCAGTGATTTTTCTGCTCTCTGCTCCAAGCTAAGAACAGAGAGCTTCGCCTCCCAGACTGAAATGAAGCATCCGCTGGTACAGGACTGTGTATGCGCCTCTGTCTGGAGGGGGCTGTCTGTTGGTTAAAGGGTGTCTTTTCCAGGCCCTGGAGATTGCAGGCACTAACAGTCCACTCAGGTGACAACGTGTCGTACTTCTCTGTGCATGCTGTGGGGACTCAGCCTCACACCAGGATGTGTCCCTTCAAACCCAGTCCCTGGGGGCACACAGGCCGTGGGCTGTGGGATGTGGCTCAGGAGGCTTGGGGAGTCCACTGTCAGCCATCCTTGGCATGCTTCACGCGTGGTGACCCCCAAGAGGGGAGAAGGCCACACCTCCTTAGAGCGTGGTGCTTCTCAAAGGGTCTCACTGTAGTTACCGTCTTGGAGTGGGTTCATCCTTTTGCCTGCACTTTTAAGTCATGGGGAAATGTTAAATTTGGGGAGGGTGGAAAAAGGGTCAGAGAGACAGAACTTGCTGACTCCTATTTTGGGACTAGTTCTGCAATCCAATTTCTTTTTTCTTAAACAATCTTATAGAAATCTGCCAGAGACAATGAATAAAGGCAGAACTCCCTGGTCGAAGCAGAGATGCCTCTTTCTGGAGTCCCTGAATTACCCATATGGGATCTGAGGCTTCCTCTGAGCCAGTTTGAAAATGCCTGCCCTCGGAAATCCTCCTTGCCTTCTGAGCCACGCCCTCTGTCAGGGTGGGCAGGGTCCAGGAGAGAAGGGACCGCCGCTTCTGCTAGAACCAGGCAGGTTTCGTTTTGGATGATCATTACCAAACTCTTGGCTCAAATGCATTGTTTAAACTTGACTTTTCTACATTCTCCCAGGACCTGAGTACTAACTAAGGCCTGAGCAGGTAAGCTGAACCGCTTGACGTGATAATCCAAACTGACAGGATTGTCAGCTGGTTACGAGTCTCCTCCTCCTTCCCACGTCACTCAGAGGACAGGAGGGCAGAGGGAGAGATCGGAAGTGCTGGGCATTAGGATCGAGGATGCGCTGGGTGCAGGACCCACCGAGGAGGTGTGGACTCTGGCAAGAGGGCCTAAAAACCCCAAAAGGCTCCATCTATAGACTTTCCACGTCAGCCTACAGCCACCCCAAATTTTCTATGATTATTATTTTAACAACACATAGGCCTTATTTTTAAAATCTGCTGCACTTGAGCAATTTCATCTGACGTCAGCTGGCTGCCGGCAACTCTGCTTGAAAACAAGAATAACCAAATCTTCTAAGGAGTAATGCTGAACCTGCTTCAAACGCAATAAATCACAAAAACCATTGTTTACAATAAGTGGTATCTGATTGCTGTTAGAACCTGTGTTTATTGCTTTTGTGCATTATGGTCTCTTGTAATTTGGACAGCCAGAAATTGTATTCCTTTATGCAGTGCGTAGGCAGGGTTTGTAAGGGGGGAGGCATCTGTAATTATGCTGCCAGGGAGTGAGGTTGAGGAGCCTCCAAGGAGCAAGAAAATGCAGTTGCCTGTTTTTCATCTGAGGAGCTGGGCATCAGGCTTCCCACTTTCCAGTTCTTGGAACCCTCAGGGCTCCATTGGAGAGAGACCTGGGCAGGGGAGGATAAGGAGTGGACCTTAGAGCTATAGTGCCCCAGATCAGAGAGCCCTTAAGTGGCCTCAGGGTGCAGAGTGCCAGGTGGGTGGGCAGACGCCGGCCCCACAGGAGGCTGGGCTTATGGTTTTCCTGGAAATTGCCTTGGTCTCTCCTGCACGTTTCTTCCTCATTCTCCACCATCCTGACGAGTGCCCTGACTGGACTTTGTAGGTGAAGGCTAGCAGCAGGGATCTAGGAACAGCTGATGACAGAATTCTTTGGCACCTCTGTCTGCAAATTTGAGAAGCAGCCACTTGACCATGTGGCCTGGATCTTGCCATTGTCAGTCAGTAAATGGATGATGTTGCTTGATTTCTTTGAGGCACCGTTAGGAAGAAGGTCAGTGTGTCTGGGTGTGGTGATCTGTCATTCTCCTAATTCAAAACCTCTGGACTCGAAGAAGAGGGTCTAGTTTCTCTTTCATGAAAATAGACCACGCTCCATCTATCCTTGCTGCTTTGGCTTCAGTTGGTTCTTCCACCCGGAATGCTCTTTTCTGTCTATTTCACCTGTGTGAAACCCACCCATCCTTCCAGTTCCTGCACTTCCATTAATGACTTCCCTGAACTTGTCCCTCCTATGTCCTTAATCTCAGTAGAATTTCACCACCATTCCCCCAGCCTCTCAAGCCTAAAAACTAGGGTTCATCTGAGACATGTCTTTTTCCCTCCACCCAACACTAGCCCAGCACACAGAGACACTTGGGAACTGTTTGTTAATGAATTAATGAACTTGATAGTTAACCACCAACTCTAACCCAAATCACTTTCTGGATATTTCTCCAAATTGTCCCTCTTCGCATTTCTACCACCACAGCCCAAGGGAGGGTCCTTATTCAACAGGACCACCTCTGAACAGCCTGTAAAGCCCCCCATATCCCCCTGCACCCTAGGACCTGGTGTTCAGGGTCATGTCTTAGCCTCTGACCCCCACTCCCACAACCTCTACTCCCCAACTTGCTCATTTACTCCAAGTCCCTTCCGGTTCCTGAGCACAACATACATGCTATTTCATTACTAAGGATGTTTCTCTGCCCAGAATATCCCTACCCCTTCTTCACCTGGCTTCCCCTCTTCAGAGACTTGGCTCAGGCACCACCTCCTCCAGGAAGTCTTTTCCAGCTGTGCCTGTGGGCCTTGGGGGGCCCCCGTCTCTACTTCCACAGCTCCTGTGTTTTTCTGTGTAGTAACTCTTGTCACAATTATAACAAACTGTAAAGGTCCACCCTTAAAGGCAGGAATACTGTGTTATCTGTCTGACCATCCCCCATGCCCAGCACAATTCCTGGCCCACAGAAGGTCTCCTGTGAACGAGGATCTAAATGGAACTGGCACGAATGCTCAAATGGCACATGAAGTGCAGAGAGCACCAAATTGTATTAATACACAATTGTTTGTTGACTTAGACCAAGTTCATAGGCGGCTCCCCAAAGAAACCACAAGGACTAGATCTGAGAAGTTGCAGCCCTCCACGGCATCTGAGCAGAGTGGCTGTTCCTCTGTGGTGGCTCCATGAGTGAGTTAGTGGGCACAGAAGGAGCCTGGTCTGCCGTGTTGATTGATAGCTGTCCCCACAAAGCATGGGACTAGTCACGCATGCTTTATTAAAAAGATAAATGAATCAATTTTGTGATTCTAAAGCTATAGTCTATTGGTCAATTTGTACAAGCTCTGGCATTAATTAGATGCTGAGCTGGACAGCAGGGTCCCCTCTCCCTCCTAGAGCTTAGAAGGGTTCTCTGAGGCTCCAGGACTTGAGTTTCAGTGAGAACTATGGATCCCTTCTGCCCTGCCCAGCCTGGCTGGCTGAGCAGTAAAGGAAGTGAGGAGAGAAGCTAAGGCAGGGCTCTACTTACAGAAGACCCTTGACTCTGGGGCCATGGGCACCTGCTGGGCCCGGGACTGGGAAGGGCTGACCAGGAGCAACTATTCGAAGGCAGCACCCTGCACACAGCCTAGCATCTGCACTGCTCAAGGCCAAGGGTCATGATTTCCAGATTCATTTATTTTAACAAACTTCCCCTTAATACACACACGCGCACACACACGTGGGAATGCTACACTAGCCAAGCTCGCCCCCAGCACCGAGAAACAAACTGGACGCACTCCTTTCTCTTCCTCTTCCCCTGCACACAGCAGACCCTCCAGGGACAATGCACATAATTCAGGCTTTTGTGCCATGGCGCAGCAAGCTAGGTTATGATTATACCAGCCTCTGGGGTCTAGCCAGGTAGCCCCATGGCCGTTGATGGCTTTGTCTCTACAGGAAAATACATTTGGAGTTACAAACAGCTGACTTCTTGGCAGACTTCTTGGAATTCAAGCAGCTCATAGGCAAGGGGCTGGGAAGTGGACCCTCGAGCCGGTTGGCCAATCAGCAGGTCCTCCAGGGCCCTCATCCATGCCTGCCCTGGCACTGGGGAGGCCACAGAGGAATTAGTGAACAGATCTCAGCTTACAAAGCCTCACAGTTTGATCTGGGGTGAGGCAGGAGGCAGGAGGCAGGGATTCCCTCCAGACCCTCAGAGCAGAACCAAGTCTTGCGTGTGGTGTCCCGCCAGCCCATGTCTCTGAAGACAGGGGAGGCAGCGTGGGCTTTGTCAGGCTGGTGACGGACGTGCCTGGGAGCAAGAGCCTGGGTCCAGAACCTTCCTGTCACAGGGAAAGTGCAGAGCTCCCTGTTTGTCAGCTGCTTCGTGGTGCGGAGCCTGCAAAGTCCAGGGAGAGGTTTCGTGCAGAAAGCCCTGTCTCCCTGTGCCCGCTGTGGACGTGGAAGGCAGAGGCGCGTCCTCTCTCAGCCACTCTCCTCCAGCCCGGGGGTCTGCCGTCCGCTGAGCTCTTTTTTCTTTAAACTTAGGAACAGAAGCCATTTGACAGAAACTTTTAAAAACAACCTAACTAGGCTGGGCGCGGTGGCTCACGCCTGTAATCCCAGCACTTTGGGAGGCCGAGGCGGGTGGATCATGAGGTCAGGAAATCGAGACCATCCTGGCCAACATGGTGAAACGCCGTCTCTACTAAAAATAGAAAAATTAGGTGGGCCTGGTGGCACGCACCTGTAGTCCCGGTTACTCAGGAGGCTGAGGTAGGAGAATCGCTTGTACCGGGGAGGCAGAGGTTGCAGTGAGCCGAGATCGTGCCACTGCACTACTCCAGCCTGCCGACAGAGCGAGACTCCGTCTCAATAAATAAATAAATAGAACCTAACTAATATAACATTTGAAATTTGGTCCTTTCCAGAATCTTTTCCCATCTTTTTAACATGTGCAGAGTGGATACAAGGCTGCCTCGTGTTTCCCATTTTTCTCCTAATGGAATTCATGTCTGGGTCTCCATGTGTCGCCGGAGTCCACTCCCGCTGAATGGATGGCTGCCCAGGGTTCTCTGCTCCTAGGGCACATTTGCTCAGCAGCTCCCTGTGGTAGAAAACTGGCTGGGCCCATTCCCACCACTGGAAAGTCACTTTAGTGCAGTGTCTTCTTGCCTCTAAGATACATTGGCCTTCCATTCTTTGAGCCTTGTGGGGTTAATGAGATGGAGAGTGAAGTAGGTATTTTTGTTCTCCCTCAGACCCTCATGGACAAGTCATGTTTTACCTCTGTGCTTCAGTGTTCTCCTCTTCAAAACAGGGAGGATGAGAAGTCCCCTTTCCCAGAGGACTATGAAGATTAAATGAGATAGTGTGTAGCTCATCATAAATGCTCAAGAAAGGGGAGCATAGAAGTAATAATTAGAGTAACCCCCTGAATTATCCTTGTTCTGGGAAAGCAGACAAGTCCGGTGGGCTGGGGGCCAACTTCCTCAGCCCCTCCGTGGGGACCCAGCCCGGAGGGAACCTGAGACTTGGCCTATGGCTCCTCCTCCCACATGACCCTGACGCTGTAAATGTCGCCTAACAGTCTTAAGCAGTTTTCACTGTGACCTGTTGTTATTTTCCTTGCTTAGAAGTAAAGATGTAAGCGTTGGAGCCTACCCGTTGACTCGTGAGAGAACCCAGTGGTCCTCTGGGAGGGCAAGTGTTTGAGCCACTGGGGATTAGGGAGCAAGAGCCTGGCTGCAAAGAGAGGGGGGATCTTCCCTTCTCCAGGAGATGCTCACGGATCTCAGGCCCTCGCTTTCCTCTGTCTGCTGAGCCCCATTTGGGCCTCTGCCTCTGCTACTTCCGTGGCCTAGAAAAGACAGCCCTAGAAAAGAAACCCCAGCTGTCCCCTCCGGGAAGGCTCTGTGCACCTTCTCCATGCTGGTGTGGGCGCTGTAGCACTCCCTGGCCAGTACCCAGGACACCTGAGCTCCCCACCAGCTTCCACACGCAGCAAGCACCGCATGTGCTTGCTCCCCACTGGGCCTGGTCCACAGCTGCACACGCCAACACATGCACCTGGTCCAGGGCCCCAGCCATCCCCTGCCCTCCACAGTCACTCCTAGGTCTGAGCCACCCCACAGCTGTCCCTTTCCTTTCTCCTATCCCCATATCATGAACTGGGTGACCATCCTCCAAGAGAGTGGCTCCAGATGTCCTGAGCAGGCATCAGAAGCAGCCAAAGTGTTCAGTCTCCTCTGCTTTCTCGGAAAAATGTTTTCTTTTTATTAGTGACTTCCCCCAGGCAATCCTTAACCCAGGGAAAGAGGCTGCTCTGTGGGCCTAGTGAGGGCTGGGCTGCCAGGCGGCATGTGGAGAGCCCACTTCTCTCCTCTCTGGGAGTCCTGCACAGACCATGCCCTGGAATGCACTTTCCAGTCTCAAGGCTTTTCTCATGTTCTGTGGGGTCTGTGCCCAGAGGCTATGTCAGAAGCTGCAGCCACCAAGCGGGGACAGCCTCCCTAGGTAAACTGACACTGACCCTCCGCTAGTCAGTCTTGGACCCGTCCACTACCCCGTCATCCACCCATGACTTCTTCCAGCCAGATCCAGCTCCTATGTTGTCAGCCTTGGCAATACCCCAGGGTCCCAGGTCCCCCGTCCTCCCCTCCCCCCCAGGCTCCCTCCCACCCAGGCATTCTGACCTGCTAGCTCAGACCCAGAATCCTGCCTCCCATGGCATCCGATGACTCCCCCTGGCCAGTGTGCCAAGGCCTCTAGACAGCTGCTGCCACACCCTCCAACTCTGGCCAGCCCCGCAGCAGAATGAGGCTTGGGCCCAGGACCAGGGTGTTGCCCTATTTAGGAGCTGTCAGCAGAGGGAGTGTTGGCATAAACCACCCTGGGGTATGTGAACCCAGAAAATCTGAGACAGGTCTCGGTGAATTTAGAAAGTTTATTTTGCCAAGTTGAGGACTCGCCTGTGACACAGCCTCAGGAAGTCCTGACGACATGTTCCCAAGGTGGTCGGGGGACAGCTTGGTTTCATCCATTTTAGGGAGACATGAGACATCAATCAATATATGTAAGAAGTATATCGGTTCTGTCTGGAAAGGTGGGACAACTTGAAGCAAAGGCAGGAAGACCCAAAGTGAGGAGGGAGCTTCCAGGTCCCAGATAGGTGAGACACAAAGATTGCATTGTTTTGAGTTTCTGATTAGCCTTTCCAAAGGAGGCAATCAGATATGAATCTATCTCAGTGGGCAGAGGAACTTTTATTAATGAACTTGATTTTATTAATGAACAAATTTATTTTGAATAGAATGGGAGGCTGGTTTGCCCTAAGCAATTTCCAGCTTGAGTTTTCCTTAGAGATTTTGGAGGCCCCAAGATATTTTCCTTTCACTGGTATCATCCACCCAGGAGAGAAGCCAGGTCAGGGAGTGGCAGAGAGAGGAGGACGGGTCTGAAGACTTCCTAGTCTCATTGAAGGTGGTCAGTGACCACCCCAGGTGAGGGTGAAGCCCTCTGCTAAATAGAAAGCAGCCCAGACAAGGCCAAATCCACCTCAAAACGGGGTACAGGGCAGGGGTGTTCATCGTGTTAATTCTGTTGGGCTTGGCCTCTGCGCTTTCATGGGCTCAGATACCTAAGCCTTCCAGGGCCTCAGGTGCCTGATCTGCACCCAGGGAGGGCTGGAGGGAAAGGAGCCTGAAGGGGCTTTCAGGGCCTTCTGTGATTCGTTGACTACTTCAAACAAAAACAAAGCCTTCCCAGCCGGGGTGATGGAGGAAAATAAGAACAAAGCTGGCTGTGTTTGCTTGTGTTGGAATCCAAGGAGGGGACCTACTGGAATTTCCCTCCCTTTGCTGGAGGCCAAGGTCAGGCCACTGCCCTGACCTCTGTTTCCTGGGCCCTGAGATCATGGCACTGTCAGAGCCCACTGGGAAGGACAGGCGCAGGTGATTATTTATACAAGTCTTTTCTTTCAGTGGACTATTTACGTACTCCCAACACTTTAAGGAAAGAAACTTTGGTTTCACAGTGGATGAAAGTTTTCCCATGCTTTAAGGTGACTCTTTCATACATTTCTTCTTAGTACAACACAAATCTCATTATAGGAATTTCAGTATTTTAACAAAAGGAACCACAGTCATCGTAATGAGATCCCCGAATAAAGTTCAGTTCATTTTCATCTGTCTTTTCTCCCCAAATATTATTGCTAGAAATGTTACATTATCATAAACCCGAGTTCAGGATGCATAGTTTCCACAATTGTCTTCTTTCCTCCATATACAAATTCTGATTACTGCTTTCATTTTACAAAGACCACCCCCCCCCCCGCTCCCCCTCAGGGGTGTTTCCATCTTCTCAGATATTTTTCTTTGCCTTACCCCAAGCTACGTACATAACCGGATGGCTAGAATTAGGAGAGTCGATGGTGGATATTCCTGTATCCGTCTATCTGCCCCCTGCCTGCCATGTGGTGTGGGATACATGCAGGAGGTATCCTGGGAGGGGACTGCTTCGAGGGGCTTCCCCAAGGGCATTCCTTGTGGCCATGCAGAAGGCCATGCAGAAGGACTCCCAGGGAAGGCTGTGGCCCAAGCCCTCCTAGCCAGCTCTGCCTGCAGGAGGAAGGACAAGGGACTCCTACATGGCACCCTTGGAGGCGAGGTTCGTGCACTGGAAGTTTCCAAGCAGACTTTATTTCCACTCAGCCATGTCAGAAACCTCTAGCAGGACTGGTGCTCTAACTTCACACAGGGTTTCAGAGTCAGGGCCTTCTCCCTAGTACAGTGAAGCTGCAGGTGCAGCCTGTCCCCTAGGTCCATGTGCTGCATTGGGCCAGCTGGGCAGTCATGAGCTCCCTCAGCATCCTCAGGCCCAGTAGCCACTCCTCTCTGCCTCCTCCCTGGTGTCTATTGATGTCTCTGCAGGGAACATGCTCCAGGTGACCCAGACACTGAGCACTTTGCAGGCAGGCAGCATCCTCCCCATAGCTAAGAGTAGTAACTACCTGTACCCCATTTCTTGGGAGGAAACAGAGGCTCAGTTTCAGCACGTTGTTCAATAGACTGCAGCCAGATGGTAAACATCAGAGCCAGGACGTAAGGCTCTGTTGAATTCCAAAGCCCACACTCTTAAGCAGTCTGTGGTCTTAGTAGTATCATTAATTATGCAATGATGCATCAATACTCAGGGGTCCCGTAGAGGTAGTTGGGACGTTTATCCCTGAACTAAATGGTCAAAGCTCACTATGCTTACTAAGTTTGTGCACCTGCTTTTCACAGCCTTTCTGCATCTCCCCTTATTCTCATTAGTTAAACTTGCCATGGTCATTGTTTTTGCCTAAAGCACTAGTACCCACCTGACCTGCTGTGGACCTGCTTGTTAGAATTGTTTGCAAAGGAAGCATCCATAGGCTATGAACAAGGATGCTGGGGCTTGCCTGTGAACACCAAGCTTCAGTGTGTGTTTATTCTAAGGCTTTTTTTTTTCTTTTGAGATGGAGTCTAGCTCTGTTGCCCAGGCTGGAGTGCAGTGGCATGATCTTGGCTCATGGCAACCTCCCCACCTCCCAGGTTCAAGCAATTCTCCCACCTCAGTCTCTGAGTAGTTGGGACTATAGGCGTGTACCATCACGCCTGGCTAATTTTTGTATTTTTAGTAGAGATGGGGTTCCACCATGTTGGCCAGGCTGGTCTCGAACTCCTGACCTCAAGTGATCCACCTGCCTCAGCCTCCCAAAGTGCTGGGATTACAGGTGTGAGCCACCACACCCAGCCTCTAAGGCCCTTTTGATTGCTTTTTGAATTTTGGTTATGTTTGGGATCACAGAAGGATGCTTGTTCTTATTTCTGGGCAGATGGAAGACCTTTTACCTTTTTGAAATCTGATCAGAAAAAAAAAAAAGCTTTTTGCAGGTTGGAGAGTCATCAGGTGGGGTGGGAAGGTGAGGCGGGTCTTTTGGGTTCTCTTCCCACAAAGTAGGCTGGTAGCCTTGAGTATGAGTGGGGAAACCCATGGCTCAGTCTCTGGAGAGAGAGTTTCTTCTCCTCCAACCCAAGCCCTGAGTCTGGACCCCCGAGCTTTTATTCCTGACTCCAGTGGCAACTCTCTCTAAAGCCATCTACCACCTCCAGGCCAGGCTGTTGGACGTGCAGCTCTTCCCCTGCTGCCGCCACAGAGTTTACAGAGTAAGCCCAGCCCTGCAGAGGTGACCAGTGCTGTGCAGATGTGAGGACCTGCATGGACTCGACTTTGTCAGTGCCCTGATTGCGTTCCCTGTGGAGCTGACCACGAGAGCAGGTGTTAGAGCCGTCTCTGAAGAACTGAATGTTAGAATCTATGCGCCTGCCTGTGGGGGTGGTTACGGGCATTTAGTGGGGAGGGGGGATGGTTCTCAGAACCTTGGGGGGCAGAGGCATTCAGAACTGCCTGGCATTCTCACTTCCACTGGTTTCTTTACCAGCACCAGTGTGCATTTTGTTCAGCAAACCCGGAACTCAGGAAGCTTTGCCACCTGGGTGCCTGTCAGCGGCAGCACGGTCCACCCCAGGGTGGGCTGGGGCAGAGGGCCTGCATGCCACAGCGAGAGCAGAAAGGGAGCAGAGCCATTTTGTAGAGCGAGTTTTCCAACCCCTCTTATGATCCTTCCTCTATTCTAAAGCAAAGGACATAAATACTAAACGGTGGTTCTTGCCAGTGCTGATAAGGAAAACCAGTAAATGCAGGAGTCTCATTAAGAAAATCCTAAAATTTTAGTCTTATCACTGCTGCAACATAATACAGTAAGTATGTTAATTCTAACCTCCCTTAGCTTCCCCCCGCCAAAATCCCTTTCAGCTAAGGCTGGCAGGAATGAACTGCACTCTGGCTACAGACTGAAGCCACGTCTGATTTGGATTTTTTTCCTCGCCTTGGCTTCACGTAGTGAGTCTCCTATTTGGGTGGACATGGCTTTTACCCCCTCATACTTCCCAGCTGCCTTTGCCATTATTCAGTTCAACAAACATTGAGGAAGTACCTACTGTGTGCAGGCCACAGTCGTAGGAGCTGGGAAATGTCAGAGTCAGCTGAGTTCATCTCTTTGCAAGAGCCAATAAGCCGACGAGGGAGCAATGATTTATAGGCCAAGCCTGCCAGCCGGCCTTGTCCCCAGCAAAGACTCATTTCAACAAGCTTCTCTTCCAAGTGATTATTTGCTGTTTGTACTGCTTGGACTTGGCACGCTTCTACAATTCCTTTTACCAAAGAGGAAAGAGGGACCTTGAAGTAAGTACTTACCTCGTAAAGAGAAGATTCCAAAATCACCCTTCTCTCCACCCTGTCACCACAGGTCCGGGCTCTGTTTCCCTGTGAGAAGCCGCCTCGGCCCACCGAGATGTCCCGGCACCATAGCCGCTTCGAAAGAGATTACCGGGTGGGCTGGGACCGCCGCGAATGGAGCGTCAACGGGACGCATGGGACCACCAGCATCTGCAGTGTCACCTCGGGGGCCGGTGGCGGCACAGCCAGCAGCCTCAGCGTCCGGCCCGGCCTCCTGCCGCTGCCCGTGGTGCCCTCCCGGCTGCCCACCCCGGCTACAGCTCCTGCTCCCTGCACCACCGGCAGCAGCGAGGCCATCACCAGCCTCGTGGCCAGCTCTGCGTCTGCGGTCACCACCAAGGTAAGATGTGGTGTCATCTCTGAGCAGGAGCCGCTATGCTCACCTCCTCATCTGCTTCCCACAGGCTCCCGGCATCTCCAAAGGGGACAGTCAGTCCCAGGGACTGGCGACCAGCATCCGGTGGGGGCAGACGCCTATCAATCAGTCCACACCCTGGGACACTGATGAGCCACCCTCCAAACAGATGAGAGAGAGTGACAATCCAGGTACGTACCTCATCGGCAGATAGAAACGACTGGGCAGATGACGTTTCTTCCATCTCCCTTGCAGGCACAGGGCCATGGGTGACCACGGTGGCCGCCGGGAACCAGCCCACCCTGATTGCACACTCCTATGGAGTGGCCCAGCCTCCCACCTTCAGCCCGGCTGTGAACGTCCAGGCCCCGGTCATTGGGGTGACCCCCTCACTGCCTCCCCACGTGGGGCCCCAGCTCCCGCTGATGCCAGGCCACTACTCGCTCCCTCAGCCGCCCTCTCAGCCACTGAGCAGCGTGGTGGTCAACATGCCTGCCCAGGCCCTGTATGCCAGCCCTCAGCCCCTGGCCGTGTCCACACTGCCCGGTGTGGGGCAGGTGGCCCGCCCAGGACCCACCGCTGTGGGCAACGGCCACATGGCAGGGCCCCTGCTGCCTCCACCGCCGCCAGCCCAGCCGTCCGCCACTCTCCCCAGTGGTGCCCCTGCCACCAATGGGCCCCCCACAACCGACTCGGCCCACGGGCTGCAGATGCTGCGGACCATTGGCGTGGGGAAGTATGAGTTCACCGACCCGGGGCACCCCAGAGGTAAGTCCTGCTGCCACGTGCCTCCCCACGGGACCTGGCCCTGTCTGTCTTCTCTGTTCTGCAGAAATGTTGAAGGAATTGAACCAGCAACGCAGAGCGAAAGCGTTTACAGACCTGAAAATTGTTGTTGAAGGCAGAGAGTTTGAAGTCCACCAAAATGTTCTAGCTTCCTGCAGCTTGTATTTCAAGGACCTGATTCAAAGGTTTGCCTTCCTTCCAGCTGTGGTCGGGTCTGGGAGGTAAGGACACCCTGGTCTCTGTGCCTAGGTCCGTGCAAGACAGCGGCCAGGGCGGCCGGGAGAAGCTGGAGCTCGTCCTGTCGAACCTGCAGGCAGACGTCCTGGAGTTGCTGCTGGAGTTTGTCTACACGGGCTCCCTGGTCATCGACTCGGCCAACGCCAAGACACTGCTGGAGGCGGCCAGCAAGTTCCAGTTCCACACCTTCTGCAAAGTCTGCGTGTCCTTTCTCGGTGAGCCCGGGGGCCACATATGTCGCTTGGGGTTGGGTCAGTGGTCCTGCGCTGTCGCCCCCAGAGAAGCAGCTGACGGCCAGCAACTGCCTGGGCGTGCTGGCCATGGCCGAGGCCATGCAGTGCAGCGAGCTCTACCACATGGCCAAGGCCTTCGCGCTGCAGATCTTCCCCGAGGTGGCCGCCCAGGAGGAGATCCTCAGCATCTCCAAGGACGACTTCATCGCCTACGTCTCCAACGACAGCCTCAACACCAAGGCTGAGGAGCTGGTGTACGAGACAGTCATCAAGTGGATCAAGAAGGACCCCGCGACACGCACACAGGTGGGGCCTGCCCTGTCCCCCGCCCCTTCTCTTCTAAGAAGATTCTGTCTCCTGTACCCTGCAGTACGCGGCTGAGCTCCTGGCCGTGGTCCGCCTCCCCTTCATCCACCCCAGCTACCTGCTCAATGTGGTTGACAATGAAGAGCTGATCAAGTCATCAGAAGCCTGCCGGGACCTGGTGAACGAGGCCAAACGCTACCATATGCTGCCCCACGCCCGCCAGGAGATGCAGACGCCCCGAACCCGGCCGCGCCTCTCTGCAGGTATGAAGGGGCACGCCCCGAACCTCCCAAGATGTCCCAAGGGCGCCCATCCATGTCCCTGCAGGTGTGGCTGAGGTCATCGTCTTGGTTGGGGGCCGTCAGATGGTGGGGATGACCCAGCGCTCGCTGGTGGCCGTCACCTGCTGGAACCCGCAGAACAACAAGTGGTACCCCTTGGCCTCGCTGCCCTTCTATGACCGCGAGTTCTTCAGTGTAGTGAGTGCAGGGGACAACATCTACCTCTCAGGTGAGGCCCCCCGGGGTTGGGGCGGGACCAGGCCCGCTCTCTCTGCCTCCCACACTGCCTCCAGGTGGGATGGAATCAGGGGTGACGCTGGCTGATGTCTGGTGCTACATGTCCCTGCTTGATAACTGGAACCTCGTCTCCAGAATGACAGTCCCCCGCTGTCGGCACAATAGCCTCGTCTACGATGGGAAGATTTACACCCTCGGGGGACTTGGCGTGGCAGGCAACGTGGACCACGTGGAGAGGTAATGAGGCCACGGTCAGGACAGGGGCATGCTGACCCTGGGCTCTTTTTCTCCTCTCCTGCAGGTACGACACCATCACCAACCAATGGGAGGCGGTGGCCCCTCTGCCCAAGGCAGTACACTCTGCTGCAGCCACAGTGTGTGGCGGCAAGATCTACGTGTTTGGTGGGGTGAACGAGGCAGGCCGAGCTGCCGGCGTCCTCCAGTCTTACGTTCCTCAGACCAACACGTGGAGCTTCATCGAGTCCCCAATGATTGGTGAGAACCAGCGGTGTCCTCAGCCCAGGGCCGCCGTGACCTGCCTGCTCTGCTCTCCTCACAGACAACAAGTATGCCCCCGCTGTCACGCTCAATGGCTTCGTTTTCATCCTGGGCGGGGCTTATGCCAGAGCTACCACCATCTACGACCCTGAGAAAGGAAACATTAAGGCGGGCCCAAACATGAACCACTCTCGCCAGTTCTGCAGGTGAGAGGCTGCGGCGCCTTGACTAGGGCTGGTGCCTAACTCTGTCCCCGCTTTCCCCCAACAGTGCTGTGGTGCTTGATGGCAAGATTTATGCAACTGGAGGTATTGTCAGCAGTGAAGGGCCCGCGCTGGGCAACATGGAGGCCTACGAGCCCACAACCAACACATGGACCCTCCTCCCCCACATGCCCTGCCCTGTGTTCAGACACGGCTGCGTCGTGATAAAGAAATATATTCAAAGCGGCTGACATCAGCAGAAAGCCCACGATAAGACTGTGGACAAGTCTGGTGAGGCAAGTGCCACGCAATGATAATTTTCCAGCGACACCAACAAGAGGCCAACAAAACACAATCAAGGAACTCACTGCGCTCAACATGTTGAATATTCTCTACATTGAATGTAGAAAATCATCCTCGCCTTTGGATGAAACGGAGGCACCGCGCTTGGAGCCGCAGGAACCACGATCCCGCCATGGGGCTGGCTGCCTCCTGAACAGGGGCGCTCGCTCTGCCAGGTGCAATAGAGTTTCACGTATTTTTCAACTGGGAGAGAGAAGCTGTTTTTTCCTTCCTGCAGAGCAAGCTTGATCCCTAAACAACCATAGATCAGTTATCTTATGACAACATTAGGCATCAGGCTCTCTTGGAATAAGATCAAAGTGTCCTTATCACTTTGATTCCTACTTTTGTTTTTTAACCGATCTACACTTTCAGTGGCCGACAGAAAACGAGGGACAATACTGTGCATCACAAGGCCTAGGAGGCTGCTGGTCCCCACTGGGGCTGAAGAGAAGCCCAGCTGCCCACGCGGAGCCAGGGGTGGCAGCTGTGGGACAGCCGGGGAGCAGGGACAGCGGTCTGTCCTTCACAGGTTTTTCTACTGTGTTTTTGCTGGAGAAGGACAGTGATTGCGCTAGCTTTCTCTTACCCGGTATGAATTATTTAGATTTCTGAGGCATTTTCTTGATAAACAAAAGGCTATTTTTAAGTACTGAGAGGAGGAGCAGGCCACAAGAGGGATAATGTTGTGGGAATTCCCAAAGCTCTTTGTAGGTAGTGCCAGAGGGGGGCTTTTGCTCTCATTTTTCTATGTGCAGAATAGAGGATCTCTCCTGGGGTGGGCGATGCCCCCATTTTATTTTTAGAAAAAGTAACTCCCAGACAGCCCCATAAAAGCTGTGCCCAAGGAAGAAGAGTCTGCTCTAGAAGGAGCCCGGTTCTGGCTCAGGACACCGGCCCAGCTCCCTCCATGAGGTCAAGCTGAGGACCAGGCCAGTGGGAAGGGAAGGAGGGAGAATTAGCGTCTATAAAGCACAGGAGACTATTTTTGATATTCATAGCTATATATTAAGGCACCTGCCACAAGAGCTCTCAGGATGGGGACAGCCTTCTTAGTGGAGCCATGGCAGCAAGGCCTGAGGGCATGAACAGAACCACTCTTCTTGTCACATACGAACCTGAGAAAAGGGAAGCCAGGAGGGAGGTCACACCATGGCTCAAAAGGGAAAGGCCTTCCCACTTGTCCTTAGCCCCTCAAACCTCACACGGTCAACAGTTTCCATTCCAGGGCAGGAGAATGCTGCCGCCACTGCGCTGTTGAGTTGAAGTTGGTACCAAATACACATTTACCACTTTTATATCTGGGAAGTCAACTTGCCATCGTTTCATGATAACAACCATTTATAAGAGAAAAAGACAGGACACGCTTTCCATCGTTCAGTATTTGATGACACAAAATTCCAGTTCTAACGTTGGGCATCAACTTCTAGCACTACGAGTGTGGCTCCCACTTGGACAAGATACCGAGCTTCGTTATGCAGTTTTTAATATTATTTATTATTTTAAAAAGTAATAAGCACAAAACTACATACATTGTATGTCATTTAAAGTATTTATGTCAAACAGGGTGCAAGTGTGAACCCAAGGACTGGAGCACAAATTCCTAACTGCCTGGGGCAGGGCTAATGTTAGCATTGGTGTGCGTCTGCCTCCAAAGGAGGTTCTAGTTGTCAGCGAGACTCAACACAGATGACATTGAAATTCGTTTCTCTCCTCATCTATCACACTGGAGCAAAACTGGCTATTTCTGTGAATGATATAAAACAGGGTTCTCTGTAATGGTATTGTACATAGTATATGTTTACTGTTAAGTTCTTGTTATATTATAATAAATATATTTATAGATCTAGACTTGGAAGCCAACGTAATCTTTGTGTGCCATC